TGCACATAATTAACACCCAATACGTATGTGTGGAGTGAAAAAAATGAATGCAGTCGGCCTGCCTGCAAGCAGCTGATATTTTAATGGTGTGAGGGTGAGGGAGATATAAAGGATGAACAAATAAATAAATGAGGAAGGTCATATCAGTGTGATAACCGCTGTGGAGAAAATAAAGCAGGATCATGAATACCACCAACAGCCAGGCAGTTGTTGGCAGACCTGGAGACTCCCATCAGCTGGCGAAGCTGCCCAGCGTAGTGGTTAGCTGCTAGGAGGGCAGCCCCGGGGGAGGTGCACAGCCCTGCCGCTCATTCGCTACGCGGCTCTGGACGAAGGGCTTCACCTCTCTGGCCTCGACTTTCCAATCCCCTAAAACCTACTTCATGAGGGGGAGTCTGAGGAGTTGGTACTAAAGTGCCTGTCAACCTGGCGGGCGCTAGGGAAACGCCGGCAGCGCCGCGGGTCGGGAACTCACCGGCGCGAAGGGCACGGAGAGCCTCGGGCTCCCTCTGCCGATGTCCGCGCTTCCCTGCCCAGGGTCGAGCAAGGCTGAGCTGGGCAAAGTTTTGACCTTGAATGGAGGTCTGGGGGACTAGGGACCGGCGCCCCTCTCTGTCTGCTAGGGCTGGCGGAGACCCGGCAGGCCGGCGAGGGTGCGGGGCCGAGGTGGGCGGCGCTTCCCGGGCGCCTCCGTCAGACGGGAGGCATCGAGGGCTCGGCCAGCTGCCCCGGGCGCCCTGCGCGGCGGCTGGGCACGGGCCGGTCACTGCCCCGGCGCCGGCCTCTCGGACGAGGCCGCCGCGCAGCCACGGCGAGAGGCACCCTCACTACCCCCGCGCCCAGCCGGCTCCCAGCCCTAACGGCAGCCGGCGGGGAGCGACGCCGTCCCACGGCGCGAGGCCGCGGCGGGCGCGCGAGGCGCGGCGCGGGGCGGGGCGGGGCGGGCACATGCGCACAGGCGGCGCAGCCGGCACGCGGCGCTCGCGCTCCCTCCTTAAATGAGCCTGGGCGCCCCGCGCCCGCCACTTCAGTGGATCCCGCGCCGGGGCCGCGGGCGGAGCTGCCTGCCGGTCCCGCGCCGCGCGTCCGCACTCCTCGGCCCTCGGGCGGTCGATGGGACGGGGCGCCGCGGAGCAGGAGGCGGCGCCCGTCGGGGTGCTCGGGCCGCGCGGGAGCCCACTGTGGGGCTCGGGCATGGCGGGCCGCAGGACCTGAGCTCTCCTCAGGGGAGCGGGGAGGCAGCTGCTGGCCGGCGATGGGGACGGAGTGGGGCCGTCGCCGCCGCGCCGAGCCGTGAGCGCCGAGCCACCGCCGCCGCTACCTCAGCCCTTCGCGAAGCGCCGGGCAGCTCGGGAACATGGCCCTGGAGCGGCTCTGCTCGGTCCTCAAAGGTAAGGACCGGGGCTGGGGCCACGGACGGCGCTTCATAACTTTTCTTCTCTGTTATTTCTCTAGTGTTGTTAATAACAGTACTGGTAGTGGAAGGGATTGCCGTGGCCCAAAAAACCCAAGGTAAAGTACTTACATTGGTGACTTACTGCATGAATGAGTGTTTTAAATGCCGTTTTTCCCTAAGATGGACAAAATATTGGAATCAAGCATATTCCTGCAACCCAGTGTGGCATTTGGGTTCGAACCAGCAATGGAGGTCATTTTGCTTCGCCAAATTATCCTGACTCATATCCACCAAACAAGGAGTGTATCTACATTTTGGAAGGTATTTGAACGATTTCTTTTATTGGATGAATTGTTGTCCTGATTTGCTTACTCTTATTTTCTAGCTGCTCCACGTCAAAGAATAGAGTTGACCTTTGATGAACATTATTATATAGAACCATCATTTGAGTGTCGGTTTGATCACTTGGAAGTTCGAGATGGGCCATTTGGTTTCTCTCCTCTTATAGATCGTTACTGTGGCGTGAAAAGCCCTCCATTAATTAGATCAACAGGGAGATTCATGTGGATTAAGTTTAGTTCTGATGAAGAGCTTGAAGGACTGGGATTTCGAGCAAAATATTCATTTATTCCAGGTAAAGAATAAGTTATCTTTTAAGTGGTTGGGTACCAATGACTTTCTTCTTTTTTCTGTTACAGATCCAGACTTTACTTACCTAGGAGGTATTTTAAATCCCATTCCAGGTTTAGTATATTACCACTTGTTCCTCTTGGCATCCTTTGAACACCTTTCATGTATTCCTTCCAGATTGTCAGTTCGAGCTCTCGGGAGCTGATGGAATAGTGCGCTCTAGTCAGGTAGAACAAGAGGAGAAAACAAAACCAGGCCAAGCCGTTGATTGCATCTGGACCATTAAAGCCACTCCAAAAGCTAAGGTATTATTATGTATTGAGTCGCTTCAGAGAAGTTAAAAGCAGTGTTTTTGTGTTAATATTACAGATTTATTTGAGGTTCCTAGATTATCAAATGGAGCACTCAAATGAATGCAAGAGAAACTTCGTTGCAGTCTATGATGGAAGCAGTTCTATTGAAAACCTGAAGGCCAAGTTTTGCAGCACTGTGGCCAATGATGTAATGCTTAAAACAGGAATTGGAGTGATTCGAATGTGGGCAGATGAAGGTAGTCGGCTTAGCAGGTTTCGAATGCTCTTTACTTCCTTTGTGGAGCGTAAGTAAATAATTCCTATAGTATTGAGATCTGCTCTTTGCAACACTGTTTTCTCTTCCTGCAGCTCCCTGCACAAGCAGCACTTTCTTTTGCCATAGCAACATGTGCATCAATAATTCTTTAGTCTGTAATGGTGTCCAAAATTGTGCATACCCTTGGGATGAAAATCATTGTAAAGGTGAGTTTGATGTAAAGGCCAACATTTTTGAGAAAACTTAACGTTTCTCATTTTCTTTCTGCAGAAAAGAAAAAAGCAGGAGTATTTGAACAAATCACTAAGACTCATGGAACAATTATTGGCATTACTTCAGGGATTGTCTTGGTCCTTCTCATTATTTCTATTTTAGTACAAGTGAAACAGCCTCGAAAAAAGGTCATGGCTTGCAAAACCGCTTTTAATAAAACCGGGTTCCAAGAAGTGTTTGATCCTCCTCATTATGAACTGTTTTCACTAAGGGACAAAGAGATTTCTGCAGACCTGGCAGACTTGTCGGAAGAATTGGACAACTACCAGAAGATGCGGCGCTCCTCCACCGCCTCCCGCTGCATCCACGACCACCACTGTGGGTCGCAGGCCTCCAGCGTCAAACAAAGCAGGACCAACCTCAGTTCCATGGAACTTCCTTTCCGAAATGACTTTGCACAACCACAGCCAATGAAAACATTTAATAGCACCTTCAAGAAAAGTAGTTACACTTTCAAACAGGGACATGAGTGCCCTGAGCAGGCCCTGGAAGACCGAGTAATGGAGGAGATTCCCTGTGAAATTTATGTCAGGGGGCGAGAAGATTCTGCACAAGCATCCATATCCATTGACTTCTAATCTTCTGCTAATGGTGATGTGAATTCTTAGGGTGTGTACGTACGCAGCCTCCAGGGCACCATACTGTTTCCAGCAGCCAACCCTTTTCTCCCATCACAACTACGAAGACCTTGATTTACCGTTAACCTATTGTATGGTGATGTTTTTATTCTCTCAGGCAGTCTATATATGTTAAACCAATCAAGGAACTTACTCTATTCAGTGGAAACAATAATCATCTCTATTGCTTGGTGTCATTTATAGGAAGCACTGCCAGTTAAAGAGCATTAGAAGAGGTGGTTGGATGGAGCCAGGCTCAGGCTGCCTCTTCGTTTTAGCAACAAGAAGACTGCTCTTGACTGATAACAGCTCTGTCAATATTTTGATGCCACAATAAACTTGATTTTTCTTTACATTCCTTTTATTTTTCCTTTCTCTAAATTTAATTTGTTTTATAAGCCTATCGTTTTACCATTTCATTTTCTTACATAAGTACAAGTGGTTAATGTACCACATACTTCAGTATAGGCATTTGTTCTTGAGTGTGTCAAAATACAGCTAGTTACTGTGCCAATTAAGACCCAGTTGTATTTCACCCATCTGTTTCTTCTTGGCTAATCTCTGTACTTCTGCCTTTTAATTACTGGGCCCTTATTCCTTATTTTCTGTGAGAAATAATAGATGATATGATTTATTACCTTTCAATTATATTTTTCTCAGTTATACTAGAAAATTTCATAATCCTGGGATATATGTACCATTGTCAGCTATGACTAAAAATTTGAAAAAGATAAAAATTTCTAGCAAGCCTTTGAAGTTTACCAAGTATAGTCACATTCAGTGACAGCCCATTCATTCCAGTAAAGAATCATTTCATTCACTTTGGGAGAGGCCTATAATTACATTTATTTGCAATGTTTCTCTTCGCTAGATTGTTACATAGCTCCCATTCTGTTGGTTTTGCTTACAGCATATGGTAACCAAGGTTAGATGCCAGTTAAAATTCCTTAGAAATTGGATGAGCCTTGAGATTGCTTCTTAACTGGGACATGACATTTTTCTAGCTCTTATCAAGAATAACAACTTCCACTTTTTTTTAAACTGCACTTTTGACTTTTTTTATGGTATAAAAACAATAATTTATAAACATAAAAGCTCATTGTGTTTTTTAGACTTTTGATATTATTTGATACTGTACAAACTTTATTAAATCAAGATGAAAGACCTACAGGACAGATTCCTTTCAGTGTTCACATCAGTGGCTTTGTATGCAAATATGCTGTGTTGGACCTGGACGCTATAACTTATTGTAAAGACCTTGGAAATGTGGACATAAGCTCTTTCTTTCCTTTTGTTACTGTATTTAGTTTGTGATAAATTTTTCACTGTGTGATATTTATGCTCTAAATCACTACACAAATCCCATATTAAAATATACATTGTACCTGACCCTTTAATCATGTTATTTATGCCACCAAGGTTGTGGATCTTAAGGTATGTATGGAAAGGAACTCATTTATCAAATTGTAAGTAATACAGACATGCCATTTAAAAGAGGTAAATTCTTGTTTTCTATATTTTGTTAGTAAATTCTCAATGAAATAAGTTGAAGTTTCACTGGATTTCATTAACTTTTAAATATTACATATATGTGTTTTCTCAGATTAGTGAAAATTGTGACCTTAAATTTAATACACATATACTGCCTCAGAGTGCTTTCTTGTATCAAAATTTTTGTTTTTTAAAAAAGTAGATAATATTTAGGAGACAGAAAAACCTATACATAATGTATTCATGATTTAAATTTTTTTAAGTCAGCCTAGTTTCTTGTTTTAAAAATATAACGTGGAAACATGAAAAGACTTGATGCATATAATATTCAATGAACTAATACCAGAGACAGCTAAGTTTTTTCAGTAGTTATGCTGAATAAGCATTTTAGTAGGTAACTTACACCAGCTAACATTTGAACAGCATAATAAATACTTAATATAACAACAACTATGATCTTATGATGATAAAAGGGAAGTTAGCATATTTTCTATGTAAAATTATTCATTTTTTAAAATAGCTGTTAAACCTATATTTAATCTTTAGATTATAATAGCAAATAATACAGTATGCTAAACTATAGTCACTTGTAACTACATTTTTGTTTTTGAAATTTGATTTCTATTTATAAGGTCTTGAAGAGGCCTACAAAATACAGAGCCTTTAAAGAAGACATAACAGTAAAATAGAAGTACACAGTTTTATACGAGTCAATGTAGCAAGTAACATTTAGACAGTAAGTTTGGTTCTGAATTTTCTGGCTGCTAAAACACTTTTTGCTTTTCACAGTAAAAAAACTTATGTGCAGAGGCTAATTTCCTCTTGAACTACAGCATGAGGGTCTGTATATAGGAACATTTCTTCAGAATGTAAAAAAGATGCAAAATGGAGACAGAGGTTATAATGGTGCTTCTTAACCCAGTGAAGGCACAACTTAATGTCGTCTAGGAACATTGGTTTAGGGTCAGTCTGTATTTTCAGGGATAGAACTAAAGAACCAGATGATCAATAGCTAAGCCAGCCTTAGCCTGTCACATGTTATACACCTTCATTGAATCATAGATGGGCATTAGATCTCATTTATTTATTAAACTTCTCTATGCTTTTGGAAGAGGTAAGAATGGAACTAATAAATCTTAGGCATTATTGCCAGAATAATGCTAATTGCTGTATATACAGCCTTTAATCTTTGAGATCAGTGAGAAAACTTTATAAATTGCTTACTAAAATGAAAGCCATAAAATTTAATAACAGAAGACATGAAATTTAGCAATCTTGTGGAATTCATTACACAGTATTAACTGTCACGCAGGGTACCCCACACAGTGTCCCAGTGTTGAACACAAAATGCAAATCTGGAAGGGATAAATATCTTCAATTCAGAAACAGCATTAAGTATACCTGTATAATACTGTCACCATTATCTTCCATCTGCAATTCACCGCATCATCCCCCAAATGCCCACAGATCTATTGCAGGAAACCTACTAATCCCAACATCTAAAGCATGTAGGAATAAGATGTGATATTCCTTTTGTGTGTGGGGAGAGTGTCAATCTAAACGTTTAACAAAAGGCAAAGAATGTTCACATTTCACATCACAAAAGAGATTTCAAAGACTCCTTTAACCCGACAGCGCTTATGTCAGTGTCTTTGTCATGTTTCATAGAATTGTTAGACTTTAAAAGAACCTCCTGAAAGTCTGCCTCTGAACATTTGTATGGTTCTGCCAATGTCTGATGAGAAGAATGCTTCCCTGTTTGAGGAGTGTGTTCACTGATGAGAGGGGACGGGAGAAGCCTGGTTGTGATTTCAGGAATAATTCTCAAAGGAGATTATACTCTTATTGCAAAATGGGGTCTGCTATATATTGTTCATGTCACTTTATTGCAAGTGACATGAATTATATGACATTAAAAATAATATGCCTTGAATCACACTGATTAGACCCAGAAGGATCATTGAGTTTTTGGTGGTTTTAAAGATCCAAGAAAGACCTATCTAGCCCAAGTGTATGAATGAGAAGACTGAAGCCCACAGAAGTGAACTCAGCACCAGTGTCTCAAGAACCCCAGTACTCTGGTTTTTTTCTTTTTTGAGACGGAGTCTCGCTCTGTCGCCCAGGCTGGAGTGCAGTGGCGCGATCTCGGCTCACTGCAAGCTCCGCCTCCCGGGTTCACGCTATTCTCCTGCCTCAGTCTCCCAAGTAGCTGGGACTACAGGCGCCCGACACCATGCCCGGCTAATTTCTTGTATTTTTAGTAGAGACGGGGTTTCACCGTGTTAGCCAGGATAGTCTCAATCTCCTGACCTCGTGATCCACCCGCCTCGGCCTCCCAAAGTGCTGGGATTACAGGCGTGAGCCACCGCGCCTGGCCTTCTGTTTTTGTTTTTCTGTTTTTTTGTTTTTTGAGACAGAGTCTCGCTCTGTCACCCAGGCTAGAGTGCAGTGGCGTGATCTCGGCTCACTGCAAGCTCCGCCTCCCGGGTTCATGCCATTCTCCTGTCTCAGCCTCTCGAGTAGCTGGGACTACAGGCGCCCGCCACCATGCCCGGCTAATTTTTTGTATTTTTAGTAGAGACGGGGTTTCACCATGTTAGCCAGGATGGTCTCGATCTCCTGACCTCGTGATCCGCCCGCCTCGGCCTCCCAAAGTGCTGGGATTACAGGAGTGAGCCAAGGCGCCCAGCCCAGCTGTACGTTTTAAAAGTCAAGCACTTCTGTTTAGCAGCCCATGTAAGCTTGTCAATCATTCTGAATTGAAATGTAATTTATTCTGTAATTTCTTCAATGCATTATATTTCCCCTTTTCTTTAAATGTATGTAACATTGTGTTCTACAGTTTTGCTGCCATGATTCCTTGGCACCGTGAATTCTTACTAAGCAATGTTTGTTAACAGTATACAGGCTCGATACTAGGCAGGAAGAGCTCCTGTGTTCTTGCTTTTTTGATCTTTTTTAAATCTAAAGGAGACGTGTATTCTAGAAATTAAATATTTGTGTGCCATATCTCTTGAGTTTTGGAGAATGATTGGAGTTTGAGTTACTGTAAATAACAAGATTATCTTGGATATTTTAGTTTTCTGCAAAATCACTTATGTTTTATATACCTCTGCTAATAATTCAAAACTCTGAATTTGCTTTACTTTAACTTTTTAAAAATGTATTTTTGCAATTGGTTTAATGACTACCAAAGCCTAAAAAGCTAATGACTAGGGTGCATGTTTAGTATGCACTGTCTAGTGTAAGCTTTTTAAAAGCAGTAGATTTTTATTAGAGATGAACTTCCAGGCCATATGAGAATATGCTTAATCCTAGATTTGGCATTTTATAGAAAAGAATTTTGACTCTTGAACTAGAATTAAAAACTTGTTCTGATTTCCTTGCTTGCCTCAATTTCTAAAGTCTAGAAGTGGCAAATAATTTAGATCACTTATACCAACAGAATCTGTATTTCCTTCCGGGGCAAAGTTGGCATTTCCTATCCACTAGCTTCCAAAATACAATAATCCTAGTTATGATAAGGGCAACTTTATTTTATTACACTTAGAACCATTTTATGTTTTCAAATTCATTAATCTTCAAGTGAAGATGAACTAAAGAAAAAAATGCGTTTTGTCCCAGGTTGCCTGCAGGTTGCAGTCTGCTGCATCCGGTCACTGAAGAGGCAGTGAGGACTGTCACAGAGTGGGCTGGAGAGCCAAGCTGTTCTTTCGGGGTGCACAGTGCACCAGCCATAACACAGCTTAGAAACATGGATGAGTATACCTCAAGACAGGTGAACACGGAGTGGGGAGCAAAAGAAGGCAGAAACTCCTCTGAGTTTCACAAGCATCAGGCACAGATCAGGGCACAGAGGAAGAAGAAAGAAGGTTTACCACTGGTCTGTCTCTGTAAATTGTTACAGAGCAATTTTACTTTGTGTTATTTAGGATCAAGAAACAAGTGTTATTTAAAAGTTCTCTTACCCTCCAACCTTTGTCATACTCCACAATATCTGATGCCATTTAGGCCTCTGAG